GCACCACCACCGTGCTGCCCGTGACAGCCGGGGCTGGGGCCGGGGCTGGGGCCGGGGCCGGAGCAGAGGTCTCGGCCGACCCCGGGACCCAGGCGGGCCGCGCCTCCCCGGGGGCCACCAGGGTGACGGGGGCCGAAGTGGCCGTAGTCACTGGAGGTCCCGGAGCCACCACCACGACGGGCCCGGCCCGGGAACCCCGGGGCGGCGGCGAGGGGGCCGCGGGGGCGCCATGACGGCGCGGCGGGGCCACCAGGGGCGCCGTGCCCGTCTCCATGGCCGCGGGCCGCCCCTCACATCCCCCCGCCGGGGAGGCCGCAGAAGGCGCCGCCCCTCGGGCCTCCCGGCGAGGCCAGCCGAGAAAGGGGAGAGGGCGAAGGGCGCGGCTCGGCGCGCGCCGGGGGCGGAGCGGCCGCTGGGCGCGCAGAGGCGGGGCAGGGGTCGGGGGGCGCCGCGCGCCGGGGTCTCTCTCGAGCCCTCTCACCCCCTCGCGCGCTCTCGCCACCGCCCCCTCCCTCCTGCTTGGGGGCGAGCCGCCGACCTCGCGCCTGCGCACACGCCGCAGAGCCGGCTCCGCGCCAGCGTCTCGGCGTTCCACGCCTGCGCGCGGACTGGCTCATCGCGCTCCTTTTTTCTCCCGCCTAGTCAGAGGATTTGGACGAATAGTGGGAGAGAGAGAACTGGGCTTCTGCCAATCGTTGGAATCGTGGGCGGGGCTGGAGGCGAAAAAGGGGTGGGTCATCTGGAAAGAGGAAACGGAGAAAGCTAGGGCTGTAAGACCAATCAGAGGACGAGGAAAGGCAGGGGGCGATGGGACGAAAGAAATAACCAATAGAAACGCAGGGGTCTGAACCTCCTGGCCAATGAATATGACTGAAGGGTGAATGACCGCGGAAGGGCGGAGGAGGAGGCAGGGCTGTGCGAGTAAGAGGTGGGGCCTGGAGGCTTCTTAACCAATAGGAATGGTAAAAAGGGAGCCAATGAAAAGGGGAGCAGGTGGAGGTCAAATTGACAGGCAGTGATGTCTATTTAGGCGGTGACAGACAGCATCCGCAGTCAATAGGAAGAGCTGAAGAATTCTTTAGGTCTCCCAAAATGGTCAGTAAGGAATGACAGCTGGGAGGAGGCGGCACCTGAACACTTCTGATCTTCCGCTCTCCAGGCCTTTGCTCAGGCCATGCCCTCCGCCCAGCACATCTGCTCCTCCACCTGCACCTGACTCCCTGGCCCTCGTGAAGCCACTCCCATACTCCTAGACAGGGCTGCTGCGCCCTCCACTTCTGGGCTCCTGACCAGCTCTGGTATGTCAGTTTCTGCATTCATTCCTGTCTCTCTGCCCCATGCTGACTCCTTGCTTCTTTCCAGCCGGAGCCGCTGCCTTGCCCCCCGGAGACTGAAGACATGGTGAGTGAGAATCCTCCAACCCCTGCCCAGATATGGGCCCCTTTGTTCAACCCTCACCCTCCAGGCACCCAAGAGGGCCAAGAGAAGGACAGTAGAGGGCGGAAGCTCCAGCGTCTTCTCCATGTTCGACCAGACTCAGATCCAGGAGTTCAAAGAGGTGGGTGAGGGGACGGGGAAACTGGAAGGCTGGACCTAACCCTCCCCACCACGGCCCTCCCCAGGCCTTCACTGTGATCGACCAGAACCGTGATGGTATTATAGACAAGGAGGACCTTCGGGACACCTTCGCAGCCATGGGTGAGCCCCCTACCCCCAGGTGGGAATATTCACTCCAGCCCATGCTTCCCCCAACCCCCTCCAGGCCGCCTCAATGTGAAGAATGAGGAGTTGGATGCCATGATGAAGGAAGCCAGCGGTCCCATCAACTTCACCGTCTTCCTGACCATGTTCGGGGAGAAGCTCAAGGGTGAGTGGAGTGTCCTGGGTCCAAGGCCCCGGCATCAGCTTCATGTGCCCTCTGACCCCCACAGGTGCCGACCCTGAGGATGTGATCACCGGAGCCTTCAAGGTCTTGGACCCTGAGGGAAAGGGCACCATCAAGAAGAAGTTGTAAGCATCGGCTCCCCCACCCTTCCGACCCTATCGCAACTCCCCTTGTGTCACCTCTCTCCAGCCTGGAGGAGCTGCTGACCACGCAGTGTGACCGCTTCTCCCAGGAGGAGGTGAGTGGGGACCGGGGCGGGGCCGGAGCAGCCCTGTGCGAGACGCCCCTACGTCTTTCCCCAGATCAAGAACATGTGGGCGGCCTTCCCCCCCGACGTGGGCGGCAACGTCGACTACAAAAACATCTGCTACGTCATCACGCACGGCGACGCCAAGGACCAGGAGTAGGGGCACCCGCGGGCCTCCGCTGCCCGACGCTTCTGTTCGGCCCGACCTCCACCCCGGCTCCCAATAAAATTTAACTGATCTTTGTTTCTTATGGGCGGCGCCTTCAGAGTGTCTGCGCGAGGG